GAAAATGTAAACTGATGACAATAGTTTTGGATGCCAACATAACAACACAGGTATCAGGTGCTGTAAAAAATGCACAGTTTCTGACCCAGCAGTTCCACCTCCAGGAATATACAGAAAACACTTGTGCCCCATAATGTTAGCACTTCATGCTAAAATAACTTATCAGAGCAAAAATTAGACTTTAAACACTTAAAAGGGAGGGCTGATACGTTGAACCCAAGGGGATGGAATATTTAATGACAAATATCATATTGAAGTTCTGGAAAAGGCAAATGGGCGGGGATGGTTGCCAGGAGCAGGGCGTGGGTGACTCCAAAAGCGCATGAGAGGATTGATGGAGGAGGGGGCGGGGCATGTAAAAAAAAAACGGTCTGAATCAGAGCCGTCAAAGCCTCCCAGACTCACAGAAGTGTACACTACAAGGGTGAATTTTACTTTGTGTAAATCACCTACACCTTAATAAACTTGACTTTTTAAAAATCTTGATGAAGGATATTAAGCAGCCTGGGGAAATCTAAATGGTTGATTAACTAAAGTAAGTAATTTGCAAGGCAGAGTGTGAAGGGAAATTGGCAAGTGGTGGAGGGGGTGTTTACATATTCAGGGGAGACATAGGCTGGGAGCAAACGTGCCAGAATGTATTTATATTAGTGTCTCTCTGGAAGTTAAACATCGTTTATTAAATTAAACATCATTTTTCTCCTTGCATTTTGTTTGTTTCTTTGTTATTGTTGTGTTGTTTTTGGTTTTGGTTTTTGCAGCAAACAGCTCTTCTGTTATTGGCGGGGTTGGAGTGGGGGGCGGTGCTACAGCAATTTGGAAGCGGGGCTCACTTGCTATGGCTTCCAGGTTCTTTCCAGCGCTTTTCTCTTCGGTAGATCCATCAAGCCGGGACAGGCGAGCCGGGGAGTCGCGAAGGCTCCCGGGCGAGCGGGGTGGGGCGGGGGGCGGGGCCTGCGTCTCTCTAGGGCAGAGTAGGCGCGTCCCTACTGGATGGAGGGGGAAGTAACACCCCAAGAACGCTGTCATTTCCTGGGCCAAGTTGGGACCCGGACGGCCTCACCATGATGAGTGAGTCTTGCTTCCCCAGGGGGCTGGCGGGCCCCTCTGCCTTCCCCTGGCACTCTCTCTCTAGAACGGGCAGCTGCTGCTGCAGTGGGAGGAGGTAAGTTACCCGGATCGCCTGTCTCCAGGCCCCACCTCTGCACTCAGCTTCTCTCTCCCCACAGCCCTGGCAGTGGGGGCTGTGCCCGTGGTGCTCAGTGCCATGGGCTTCACTGGGGCAGGAATCGCCGCGTCCTCCATAGCAGCCAAGATGATGTCCGCAGCAGCCATTGCCAACGGGGGTGGTGTTTCTGCGGGGAGCCTGGTGGCTACTCTGCAGTCCGTGGGTAAGTGTCCTAGACAGGACCACCAGAGCTGCACCCCTGTGCTCATTCTCTGTCTCCTCCACAGGGGCAGCTGGACTCTCCACATCATCCAACATCCTCCTGGCCTCTGTTGGGTCAGTGTTGGGGGCCTGCTTGGGGAATTCACCTTCTTCTTCTCTCCCAGCTGAACCCGAGGCTAAAGAAGATGAGGCAAGAGAAAATGTACCCCAAGGTGAACCTCCAAAACCCCCACTCAAGTCAGAGAAACATGAGGAATAAAGGTCACATGCAGATGCATCTCCCTGTTTTGCTTCTTGCAGCTCTGGTTG